AGCAAAAATCCTTCCCCAAACTGTCACCGTCGGATCCCCCTTCCCGCTGTCCGCCGGCCGGGCCCGCCCCCCCCTCCGGTCCCTCCCACTTTTCCCAAACAAAGCTCCCGGCAACTTTCTCCCTCGCAGCGCCCCGCCCGCCCGCGGCTCCCCAGCCCCAGGCCGGGAGGTAGGAAGGCGCCGGCGGGAGTCGGGGATCCTGCTTTGGGGTGTGTGAGTTGGGGTGGGGAGTTGCTTCTTAGGAGGTGAGGCGTGCGTTTGCGGGACCGTCTCTGAATGGTTCGCAGCCCTCTTTTTGCCCGGGGGCCCGAATTTGCTCCCGTGACCGAGCCTCAGTGAGGAGTGGGAACTCTGGCCGGAGTTAGGGTGCCTGCGGCTGGGTCTGAGTTTGGGCGTGCGCGCAGGAGCGGGTGCGGGCCAAGGGCGCTGGCGGGGTGTGGGGCGTGCGTCTGCGGCGGTGTCACTTTGGAGTGAGAAGGACCCCTTGTGTAATCTGGGGGGCATTTGGTCCTTCTTACGGAGAAGGGAGGGCCTCTGGGGTGGCCGAGGGGAGGTTACGGGGCTTTCTGGATCTTAAGTCTTGCCTCTTTGGAGGTTTAGGGTCTGGGGCGGGAAATTAGGGGGACCTTTCTTACCCGGCTCCACCGTCCCTTTGTCTGGCCACATGGGGAAGGGCTGGGCTGGGATTTTGGCCTACGGGGGTCCTGAACGCCGCAGCGCCACTGGGCTTGGCTGGGGTCTTTGTCTGCTATGGTCGGCGGGAGGAGGGGAATAGGGGCCTGGACTCTGGGGTCCTGGGAAAGCTGTGGAGGACATGGAGCCTCCGGGGAGGCGGGATCTGACTGTATTGGAAAAAGTTTTCCCTGTTCCCGGCCTCCGGAAAGTCACTGGGAACTTGAGTTGGATCAGAGCCCACGGCGCACGGGGGAGGGGAGGGGCGGGGCCCGGTGCCGGAGGGGAGTCGCCCTGGCCGGCAAGCCCCTCCCCTGATGGGGGTTGTGGGAAGCTGGGGGAGGGGACGCCTGGGCCCTTTGTTCTGGCTCTTCTGATGGCAGGGCGCCCCTGTCCCCCAGCTTGTGGTTCTGTGGGTCTCTCCTGGTCTCGGCCTCAGCTGCTGCCCTGAGTCTCTGTCCCTGCCCTTTCTAGGTCTCCGTCTCCCTTTCTCTGGGTCTCTGTTGCCCTCTCTCTGAGCCTCTGTCCCCCTCTCTCTGAGTCTGTGTCCCCCTCTCTCTGGGTCTCTGGTCCCCTCTCTCTCTGGGTCTCTGTCCCTCTCTCTCTGGGTCTCTGTCCCCCTCTCTCTGGGTCTCTGTCACCCTCTCTCTCTGGGTCTCTGTCTCCCTCTCTGGGCCTCTGGACCCCTCTCTCTGGTCCCTGTCCCCCCCCCCCGGTCTCTGTCCCCCTCTTTCTGGTCTCTGTCTCCCCCTCTCCCTGGGTCTCTGTCTCCCTCTCTTTTTGGGTCTCTGTCCCTCTCTCTGGGTCTCTGTCCCCCTCTCTGGTCTCTGTCCCCCCCTCCCTCTGGTCTCTGTCCCCCCCTCCCTCTGGTCTCTGTCCCCCTCTCTCTCTGGGTCTCTGTCCCCTCCGTCACTGGTCTCTGTCCCCCCCTTCACTGGGTCTCTGTCCCCTTCTCTCTCTGGTCTCTGTCCCCCTCTGTCTCTGGGTCTCTATCCCCACCTCACTGGTCTCTGTCCCCCTCTCTCTCTGGTCTCTGTCCCCTTCTCTCTCTGGGTCTCTGTCCCCCCCCCTTGCTGGTCTCTGTCCCCATCCCCTCTCTGGGTCTCTGTCCCCCTCCCTCTCTGGGTCTCTGTCCCCCTCTCTCTAGACCTCCCCTCAGTCTTGCTTGGCCCCTCTTCTTTTCTGGCAGCTGCTGCTCACATCTTACCACCTGTTCTTGGGGTGGGACAGGGGAAGTTTCACCCACACCTTCCTTCCCCACCACTAACTTTTGCCTCCTGTCTTCTTTAAAACCCGTAATTCATACCCGAACCTTTAGCCTTCATGGCCCTCGGCATTACTCTAGGGTAATCATTGTGACTTCATCACAATTGAGTTCCTCTGGAAACTCTGAGAACACTCCCATCCTCAGCTTTCCAAGAAATCCAGCTCCTTCTCCTCCCTCAGACTCAGGAGTCCAGACCCCAGCCCCTTCTCCCTCACACCCAGGAGTCCAGGCCTCCAGCCCCCGCTCCCTCAGACCCAGGAGTCCAGGCCCCAGATCCTCCTCCCTCAGTCCTAGGAGTCCGGGCCCCAGCCCCTCCTCCCTCAGACTCAGGAGTTCAGGCCCCAGATCCTCCTCCCTCAGACCCAGGAATACCCCCCAGCTCCTCTTCCCTCAGACCCAGGAGTCCAGGTCCCCAGCCCCTCCTCCCTCAGACCCAGTGGTCCAGAGTCCCAGCCCTCTCAGCTTCAAGTCCCTTGAGGGTGGGGTTTGGGGGAAGCTTGCTGAGTTCTGTGTTCCTCCAGGCCCAGATGGGGGAACCCCGGGCTGGGGCCGCCCTGGACGATGGCAGCGGCTGGACGGGCAGTGAGGAAGGCAGTGAGGAGGGTACCGGCGGCAGTGAGGGGGCTGGGGGTGACGGGGGCCCGGATGCAGAGGGGGTGTGGAGCCCAGACATTGAGCAGAGCTTCCAGGAGGCCCTGGCCATCTATCCACCCTGCGGCCGCCGGAAAATAATTTTGTCTGATGAAGGCAAGATGTATGGTGAGTCTACTTCTGTCTTTTGCCCTGGCCCCTAACTAACTCTGTTCCGTCTTTGAATCTTCAGGTCGGAATGAACTGATCGCCCGCTACATCAAGCTGAGAACGGGGAAGACCCGAACTCGAAAACAGGTCTCGGAATGGACTTGTGGGCTTCTGTCTGGGCCTGAATCTGCTTCTCCGTTGATCCTTCCAGGTTTCTAGTCACATCCAGGTTTTGGCCCGAAGGAAATCAAGGGAAATCCAGTCCAAGTTGAAGGTAGGGACCAATGCAGACATCCTGAGAGGGGGCCTTTGGCACCCTCCCCCACCCCCACGGGCAGGCTCTGAACGTGGTAAGTTCCTCTGCCCATCCTCCCACCCACGCCCTCTCACATGAACTTCCGCCTCCTCCTCCAGGACCAGGTTTCCAAGGACAAGGCTTTCCAGACAATGGCAACCATGTCCTCTGCCCAGCTCATCTCCGCGCCTTCTCTGCAGGCCAAACTGGGTCCCACTGGTCCTCAGGTGGTCCAGGTTGGGGATTGTGGGACGTGGGGGCAAAGGGGTGACCAACCATTTTTCTTTGTGTCCTATCCAGGCCTCTGAGCTTTTCCAGTTTTGGTCTGGAGGATCTGGGCCCCCCTGGAATGTTCCAGAGTGAGTACTATGTGTCCTGGCTCAGCACCTGCCTGGCTAACCCCTGGCTTCCTTTTTCCCTCAGTGTGAAGCCATTCTCACAGACACCGTTCACCTTGTCACTGACTCCCCCATCTACTGACCTCCCAGGTAAGAGCCTGCGCTCCACCCTCCCTTGTCTCAATTTGTATTGTTCTTTCTTCTCTCTCTCTAGGGTACGAGCCCCCCCAAGCCCTCTCACCCCTGCCCCCACCTACCCCATCGCCCCCAGCCTGGCAGGCTCGGGGCCTGGGCACCGCCCGGTTGCAGCTGGTAGAGTTCTCAGCCTTCGTGGAACCGCCAGATGCAGTTGATTCTGTGAGTGAAATTTTGGTACAGTCGCTGAGGGACCGACTTCTCACCCACGGCCAACCCTCCTCAGTACCAGAGGCACCTGTTCGTGCACATCAGCCAGCACTGCCCCAGCCCCGGAGCGCCGCCGCTCGAGAGTGTGGACGTCCGGCAGATCTACGACAAATTCCCTGAGAAAAAGGGTGGCCTCCGAGAGCTATATGATCGTGGCCCCCCCCATGCCTTCTTCCTGGTCAAGTTCTGGGTGAGTTCTCACAGCAAAATCAAAAGTGCTCACTCTGACTCATCTGTGCCTTCCCATCTCCCAGGCGGACCTGAACTGGGGCCCAAGTGGTGAGGAGGCAGGGGCCGGTGGCAGCATCAGCAGTGGTGGCTTCTACGGAGTGAGCAGCCAGTATGAGAGCCTGGAACACATGACCCTCACCTGTTCCTCCAAGGTCTGCTCTTTTGGCAAGCAGGTGGTGGAGAAGGTGGAGGTGAGGCTGGAGGGGTGGAGCTCTGGGTCAGCCCATTTTCCCAACTCCCTTCCCCTTGGTTCAGACGGAACGGGCCCAGCTGGAGGACGGCAGATTTGTGTACCGCCTGCTGCGCTCGCCCATGTGCGAGTACCTGGTGAATTTCTTGCACAAGTTGCGGCAGCTGCCTGAGCGATACATGATGAACAGCGTCCTGGAAAACTTCACCATCCTCCAGGTGATGCCTGGGGCTGGGCTGGAGTGGGGCCCGCATAAGTCCCTTGTCCTGGCCTTCCTGGCAGGTGGTGACAAACAGAGACACCCAGGAACTGCTGCTCTGCACCGCCTATGTCTTCGAGGTCTCCACCAGCGAGCGTGGGGCCCAGCATCACATTTACCGCCTGGTCAGGGACTGAAGGGGGACCCCAAAACTGGCTCACCCCCCAGAACACCCTCCTCCCAGGGAGGGTCCTCCAGCTCACCTCATGCTTCTTATTTGGGGAGAGGGCTGTGATGTAAAGGGGTTGACCTCAGAGGCCTAAGCAACTGGGGCCATCCCCCCCATTAGAGGGGCCCCCAAAACTTGGTTGGAGAGCTGAACAGGCTGGGACTGAGGAAAGGATAAACCCCGATATTGGGACCTCACAGTGGGTGTCTGAAAGGACAGATCACTCCGGAGTATCAGGGATTGTGGGGACAGGAGTGAGACAACCCCCCAGGTACAGCACTGGCTTTTCTTTTCAGCCCCTGACAGGCCACCCCCACTCCTCTGCATGTCTTGGAGAGCGCTAGTTACACATTGGCTTGTCCCCTTTACTTTTTCCCAGCCACCCCTCCCCCTGAAATTTCTGCCCCTCTCTACCACCCTCACTCCATGACCTGTGAGATCACAAAGTGAAGATGAACCCTTTCTGTGCAGGAGCAGAGCCAGGTGGGCCCTGGACATTTTTTTTTTTTTTAATATAACGAGATATTTATAAGTGGGTGCTAGGGTCTTGACTTTATCTCCGCTGCACAAGCAGTGTGTTGAACTTTCTAATCTCATCCCTCTCCTAAGTGAGCCCTGAGCTAGACGGTTTCCTTCCTCCCCTCTCAAAGTTTGTTTGTTTGTGTTCTGACAGAGGATAAAGCTATTTTACCAAAAACGCAGGGGATTTATTTGAGGTTTGGGTGAAAA